CTCCCGAGTAGCTGAAATCAGGCGTGCGCCACCACGCCCAGCTAATTTTTAGTATTTTTAGTAGAGACGGGGTTTCACCATGTTGGCCAGGCTGGTCTCGAACACCTGACCTCGTGATCCGCCCGCCTCGGCCTCCCAAAGTGCTGGGATTACAGGCGTGAGCCACCGCTACCTGGGTAATTTTTAAATTTTTTGAAGAGAGGCTGGTCTCCAACTTCTATCCAAATTAATTCTCCCTCCTAGGCCTCCCAAAATACTGGGATTACAGTCGAGAGCCACCGCGTCCGGCGGGAAAACCCCTTTAGCATCCCCTCTCCCAGTCCATAGAAAGTGCCAGGGCTCGCCCCTCCCCGCACAACGGCTCCGATTATAAAGTGGTTAGACACAAGAATTTACTTAAGGCCGGGCGCGGTGGCTCACGCCTGTAATCCCAGCACTTTGGGAGGCCGAGGCGGGCGGATCACGAGGTCAGGAGATCGAGACCATCCTGGCTAACACGGTGAAACCCCGTCTCTACTAAAAATACAAAAAATTAGCCGGGCGAGGTGGCGGGCGCCTGTAGTCCCAGCTACTCGGGAGGCTGAGGCAGGAGAATGGCGTGAACCCCAGGGGGCGGAGCCTGCAGTGAGCCGAGATTGCGCCACTGCACTCCAGCCTGGGCGACAGCGAGACTCCGTCTCAAAAAAAAAAAAAAAAAAAAAAAGAATTTACTTAAGTTGCAGGGAAAAGACGTGAATGCGCTTGTGTAACAGGGTGGAGCACCTCCGTCTCAAAAGGATCTTGAGGACCTCCCACCCCAAAAAGGGCCAGGGCGAGGATGGGAGGTGGGACCACCCTCGGATGCACAAGGCTGGGCCAGGCTGACCCCTAGCGGCAGGGCGGGCGCCCGAACGGTGCCCGGATCCAAGATGGCGGGGCTGGAGGCAAGAGCGGGCGTAGGGAGGAGATTACGTTCCGAGGCGGAGCCTGGGCTTGGGGGCGGGGCGGGGCCTGCGCCTAGGGGGGCGGGGCGGGGCGGCGCTCTAGGCCGAGCGGGAGGTCGGGGCTGCGGGCGCTCGCTGGTGGCGGACCCGGAGGCTGCTGCGGCGCCGGGGCTCCGTGGCCTGGATTGAATCCGATCGGGAGCCATGAGCGTGGACAAAGCTGAGCTATGCGGGTCTCTGCTCACCTGGGTAGGTCGTGGGGCGGGGCTAGGGGAAGGTGAACTCTTTCCTTGTCCTTTCCTTTACCCCTCAGTTACAGACGTTCCACGTTCCGTCTCCCTGTGCCAGCCCTCAGGACCTGAGCAGCGGCCTTGCCGTAGCCTATGTGCTGAACCAGATGTGAGTGGAGCTGAAGGGGAGGATCCCAAAAGCCAGTCTGCTCATCCCACCTTCTCGCCCCCAGAGACCCCTCCTGGTTCAACGAGGCATGGCTCCAGGGCATCTCGGAAGATCCAGGTCCCAACTGGAAGCTGAAGGTGACAAGTGGACTCCTGATTAGAGGACAGACTGGTGAAGAGATGACCAGGGACGGGCCAGCTAGGCACATGTCCTGGGTGATGGGCAGGAAGAGGGACAGATGTCTGGTGATCAACCATTTGTTCATCCATTCATCTATGAACTTGTCCACAGTTCCTTGTTCCTCCCTAGGTCAGCAATCTGAAGATGGTCTTACGGAGCCTAGTAGAGTACTCCCAGGATGTGAGTAACTGTAAAGGGATTCAGGGGGTTGACCCATGAGCCCCTGACACCCCCTTCTCCCCAGGTCCTGGCGCATCCTGTGTCAGAAGAGCATCTCCCAGATGTGAGCCTCATTGGAGAGTTCTCAGACCCGGCAGAGCTCGGCAAGCTGCTTCAGCTGGTGCTGGGCTGTGCCATCAGTTGCGAGAAAAAGCAGGGTATGGGGAGCTTAGGGGGTCCCCAGGGCTGGTGGGTCTCAGCCTCCCCCACCTTGATCCCCAGACCACATCCAGAGAATCATGACGCTGGAAGAATCGGTTCAGCATGTGGTGATGGAAGCCATCCAAGAGGTGGGTGGGGGCACTCAGTGTGCAATTGGAAAAGTTCATTACAATGCCCCTTCCCACTCCTCAGCTCATGACCAAAGACACTCCTGACTCCCTGTCACCAGAGACGTATGGCAACTTTGACAGCCAGGTAAGAGATTTGGGGGAAAGGTGTTCCAGGCACCCTGAGTTCCTCTTCCCCCTCATCTCTGCAGTCCCGCAGGTACTATTTCCTAAGTGAGGAGGCTGAGGAGGGGGACGAATTACAGCAGCGCTGTCTGGATCTGGAGCGGCAGGTAGGGCCCTAGGTGGGGCAGGGTCACTTGAGAGCCCAAGCTCATCTTTCTGCCCTGCCCGCAGCTGATGCTCCTGTCAGAGGAGAAGCAGAGCCTGGCGCAAGAGAATGCAGGGCTGCGGGAGCGGATGGGCCGGCCTGAAGGCGAGGGTACCCCAGGTCTCACTGCCAAGAAGCTGCTGCTGCTGCAATCCCAGCTGGAGCAGTTGCAGGAGGAGAACTTCAGGTGTGGTCAGCTGGGGACTGGGCCAGGCAAGCCCCCTCATGTGCTCTTCCCCCAACACCCCCAGGCTGGAGAGTGGCAGGGAGGATGAGCGCCTGCGCTGTGCCGAGCTGGAGAGGGAGGTTGCGGAGCTGCAGCACCGGAACCAGGCGCTGACTAGCCTGGCCCAGGAGGCACAGGCCCTGAAGGATGAGATGGATGAACTACGGTGAGTGGTGGGTTCCTGGGTCCCCATCACGGTCAGCCCTCCCCCTTCCCTCCCACTCCCCTAGGCAGTCTTCGGAGCGTGCTGGGCAGCTGGAGGCCACGCTGACCAGTTGCCGGCGCCGCTTGGGCGAGCTGAGGGAGCTGCGGCGGCAGGTGCGGCAGCTGGAGGAACGCAACGCCGGCCACGCCGAGCGCACGCGACAACTGGAGGATGAGCTACGCCGAGCGGGCTCCCTGCGCGCCCAGCTGGAGGCGCAGCGGCGGCAGGTGCGGCGGGGGCGGGGTTAGGGCCGGGGCCCGCTGTCCTTATTCCTCCCCTCTCTGTGTTCAGGTGCAGGAACTGCAGGGCCAGCGGCAGGAGGAGGCCATGAAGGCCGAGAAATGGCTATTTGAATGCCGCAACCTGGAGGAAAAGTATGAGTCGGTGACAAAGGAGAAGGAGGTGAGGCTGAGGTTCCACTGCCCAAGCCCCACCCCGTGGAGTGTCTTGTACCCTGTCCCTGCAGCGGCTGTTGGCGGAGCGGGACTCCTTGCGGGAGGCCAATGAGGAGCTGCGCTGCGCCCAGCTGCAGCCGCGGGGGTTGACCCAGGCCGGTGAGATGAAGCCCCATCCCGGGGTCTTACCTAGAGACCTGAAGACTTTTCTCGCATTCTTCAGATCCCTCACTGGATCCCACCTCCACACCCGTGGATAACTTAGCCGCAGAGATCCTGCCTGCGGAGCTCAGGTATCCTGGGGTCACTCAAAACTCTGGCCCCACCTGGCCCTGCTCTCTCCTCCCGGGTCTGCAGGGAGACGCTCCTGCGGCTTCAGCTGGAGAACAAGCGGCTGTGCAGGCAGGAGGCGGCCGACCGGGAGCGGCAGGAGGAGCTGCAGCGCCACCTGGAGGATGCCAACCGCGCGCGCCACGGGTTGGAGACGCAGCACCGGTGAGCGCCTGGGGACCTACCTGCGCGGAGCACACAGGCACTAAGCGGCCCCCCACCCTCGCAGGCTGAACCAGCAGCAGCTATCCGAGCTGCGGGCCCAGGTGGAGGACCTGCAGAAAGCCCTGCAGGAGCAGGGGGGCAAGACTGAAGATGTGAGTGTCACCCACCACCTCCCAGCCTGGCCCCCCCACTCACCTTGCCTCTTCTCTCTCCCAGTCCATTTTGCTGAAAAGGAAGCTGGAGGAACATTTGTAAGTCGCAGAAAGAGGGAACTCCTCGTGGGTCAGCCCACTGCTGCTCATCCCCGGCCCACAGGCAGAAGCTTCATGAGGCAGATCTGGAGTTGCAGAGGAAGCGGGAGTACATTGAGGAGCTGGAGCCACCCACTGACAGCAGCAGTAAGTAGGACCTAGTGACCAGAGGGTGGGGAGCGTGGAGCTGATGGGCCACCTCTTCCGCCAGCAGCCCGGCGGATCGAGGAGCTGCAGCATAACTTGCAGAAGAAGGACGCGGACTTGCGGGCCATGGAGGAGCGATACCGCCGCTACGTGGACAAGGCCCGCATGGTGAGGACGCTGGGTGTTCCCACAAGTTGCCTAGTCACCTGGCTATGACTTCCTCAACCTGTAGGTCATGCAGACCATGGAACCCAAGCAGCGGCCAGCTGCGGGGGCACCTCCAGAACTCCATTCCCTGAGGACACAGCTCCGAGAACGGGATGTCCGCATCCGACACCTGGAGGTGGGTGTCCTCGTCCCTTTACGCTGCCTCCAATCTAGGCCCCTGACACTTGCCTCCTTGACAGATGGACTTTGAGAAAAGCCGAAGTCAGCGGGAGCAGGAAGAAAAGCTGCTCATCAGTGCCTGGTATAATATGGTAAGTGTGGGGTCTGGGCTCTAAGATCTCATTCACCTGACCCCAACCACACCTCCTCCTGAAGGGCATGGCCTTGCAGCAGCGAGCTGGGGAGGAGCGGGCGCCTGCCCATGCCCAGTCATTCCTGGCACAGCAGCGGCTGGCAACCAATTCTCGCCGTGGACCCTTGGGACGCCTGGCATCTCTGAACCTTCGCCCCACTGACAAGCACTGACAGACCTCACAATCAAGCCAGCCTGGGCTCCACCCACCCTGGCTTCCTCCAGCTCACATGGCGCCCAGCACTGGGCTTCAGCCAGGTGCTCGAGAGCTTTGAGGCCATGATCTCTGCTCTTCCCTCTCCCAGATTGGTGGGGAGGGAGGGCGGGAGGTAGATATAGGCCTGTTCTTTTTAGCAATGTGATTCTTGTTGTTGATTCTCTCTCTGGAGTTCATGTGCTGCCTCAGGAGACTCTGATTTTATATTTGAGAAAAATAAAGGCGTTCAATCTGCCCTGGCTGTGCTCTGGGCACCAAGGTGAGGGA